TGGAAGGTCTCTAGTTAGATGTTAGTTGGTGGTTTCTGACTGGTTAAACTTAAGTTTCCTTTTATTATTTACACTGAGTCAAGTTTTGGGTTATTTAAGGAGGAATTGAGTGCACTGCAGCCACCTCAGCCTCATGGCCACCTGTTTATTTGATTATTTTTAACAGAGAAGATCCTTTAAAAAATATCTGTTACCCTGGCTGGAGTGCAGTGACGTGATCACGGCTCACTGCAGCCACAACCTTCCAGCTCAGGTGATCCTCCCACCTCAGTGCTCCCCACCCTGAGTAGCTGGGACTACAGGCATGTGCCACCACACCACCATGCTAGGCTAATGGTTTGTATTTGTTTGAGAGATGCAGTTTCCCTAAGTTGCTTAGGCTTCTTTTTTAGACTCAAATAATCTGCATGCATTGGCCTCCCTTAGTGCTGGAATTACAGGCCATCTAAATCTTTTATCTCAGGTTTGCCTTGTGACAAAAGGAGGGGTACTTTTTCTGACATGAGGCAGAGAAAGGTGAGGTGGGCGCATCCTGTGCATATGATTTTCTCAGGTGATGGGAATATGGTTGGCTCTTGACTAATGGGATATATTTTCTCTTTGAATGATTTGGCAAGATATCAGATGAGAGAAGTTGAATGAATGTTAGAAGAACATAGAAAAAATAGGTTATACACGTTGGGTTTCTGAAGAAATGATGTCTTTGGAGAAACAAAACTTTTATTGATTTCTGGAAACATTTAGGGCCAATTTTTTATGTAAGTAATTTGAATTTATGATGATATCTCTGACCACTTTTTGATATTTTTTCTGGTTCAGGTGAGTGGTGTCATTGAGCAAACACAAAGTCGGGCTCATCCAAGGATGAGATTTTGCCAGAGAAAGGACGAGCAGCAAGTCAGGGAGCTTAAGGTAATTATGGGAATGTGACTATCTGCAATTGCTTAGGTAGAAGGAGACAGATTGGATTTTTGTGTGTTTGGTATTTGGGATAAGAGGGATGTGGGTGTGTACTTGACATGGGTTGTTTATTCTCTGTCTCTCTCTTTTTCTCTCTTTTTTTTTTTTTTTTTTTTTTTTTGAGAGGGAGTCTCACTCTGTCGCCCATGCTGGAGTTCTGTGGCACAGTCTTGGCTCACTGCAACCTCTGCCTCCCAGGTTCAAGGGATTCTCCTGCCTCAGCCTCCCGAGTAGCTGGGATTACAGGTGCCTGCCACCACGCCCGGCTAATTTTTGTGATTTTTTTTTTAGTAGAGACGAGGTTTTACTACGTAGGCGAAGTTGGTCTCGAACTCCTGACCTCAGATGATCCACCCGCCTCAGCCTCCCAAAGTGCTGGGATTACAGGCGTGAGCCACCGCACCTGGCCTGTTTATTCTCTTAAGAGAGAAAATGAGGGGATTAGTGGACTGTAGTTCTGGACAAGGTGGAAAACTCTTAAAGTGGAAGTATTGGGGCAAGTGCTCTGACAGGCTAGGATGGTGCAGTCAGTCCCTTCACCCAGAAATCAGTAGAATGTTAACAGTTCAGACTCAAACCTTGTGAAAAACAGGTTCTAGAAAGGAAATCCCTCACAGCAACTGGCACCATAATCAAGACAGAATTTTTGCAGAATAAATAGAGTTACCTGCTTTCAGCCCCAGGTCGTAGCTATTGTCTGCCCTGCTGATATGTGATAATAATTTGTGATCCTGTTGTCTTAAAATGGGGTCACTCATCTCCAGTAGAATTAAGTCCACAGTGAAGTTGTCCCCCCATCCCCAGAGATAAACATATATGAATGAACTTACGTGATAACAACTACTGCTGCCTGGGATCATGAGAGACCTGAACTGAACTGATAGGAAGTGAAAGGTGGCTGAGGTAATGAGAATAGACCCATCTGCAGAGGATCATAAAACCAGCAAAGACAAGATCTTGTCTAAGATGCCTTCACAAACTTTGTCCATGAGAACTGTAAGGTCTTCTCCAGACCTGTTGGCTGCTGCTGTGATCTCTGCCCAAGAGGAGCTTCTGACCAACATCCAAAGGGCTTCTGGACCCACTGGACTCCTCTGGAGGTACCTTGGTCTCCCGATCCATGGCTGTGTTTTGAGATCTGATGGTTTTATACATGTTTGACAGTTGCTCCTTCACATGTTCCCACTCTCTGTGCGGCCACCATGGAAGTCGGACCTGCCCTTCTGCCATGATTGTAAGTTTCCTGAAGGACTTCCCCCTCTGCCATCAAGTAATGAACTACCCTTTGCTTTTCTTAGGACTAAAATCTCAGGAAGCTGGTGATGAATGAAAACCTTAGTCCCAATGGCACTGCACGAGGGGCCAGGAGAGCAGCAGCATCATAAGCCACAGGGTGGGGCAGCCAAGGCAGGGGCATTCTGAGCTGGGAACATACTGACCTGTCGTGTGCACCCTAGCGTCAGCCTCGAGTTTGACCAGCAGCAGGGGTCGGTGTGTCCCTCTGAATCTGAGATCTATGAGGCAGGAGCTGGGGACAGGATGGCAGGAGCGCCCATGGCTGCTGCTGTACAGCCTGCTGAGGTGACTGTTGAAGTTGGTGAGGACCTCCACATGCACCACGTTCGTGACCGGGAGATGCCTGAAGGTGAGGAGGTGATAGGTGCCATCTACCCTCGGATCTTTTTTCTTTTCTCCCTCTATACATATAGCTTTGGAGTTTAACCTTTCTGCCAATCCAGAGGCAAGCACAATATTCCAGAGGAACTCTCAAACAGATGGTGAGACAACAGTGTCTGTAGCTCTGTTTATTTCTTTTTTTCTTTTCTTCCTCTATGCATATAGCTTTGGAGTTTAACCCTTCTGCCAATCCAGAGGCAAGCACAATATTCCAGAGGAACTCTCAAACAGATGGTGAGACGACATTGTTTTTTCCACCAAGAGAAGAAGTGACCAGTTTTTTTTTTTTTATTCTTAGTTGTAGAAATAAGAAGAAGCAACTGTACAAACCATGTAAGTAAACACTCAAATAGTTAAGAAATTGATAAGTTTGACTTACACTTCCCTTCCCCTTCAGGTATCTACTGTGCGTTTCAGTCAACAATACAGCTTGTGTTCGACAATATTCCTTGATGACAGCACAGCCATCCAGCATTATCTTACAATGACAATAATATCGTGAGTACAACTATGCTGCCGAGGGACAGATTATCTATTGTTATGAATTTTTTTCCTTCCACAGTGTGACCTTGGAGATACCTCATCATATCACACAAAGGTGAGCTTTTTAGAAACCTGTCTTGTTATTCTTTTTTGAAGTAATGCGCTTTCTTATTTTATAGAGATGCAGATAGATCTTTGAGCATACCTGATGAACAGTTACACTCATTTGCGGTAAGTGGCACTTTTATTGAGGTTGTATTTTCTAATTTTTTTTTCTTTTTTTTTTTTTGTAAAGACAGGGTTTCACCATGTTGGCCAGGATGGTCTTGAACTCCTGACCTCGTGATCCACCCACGTTGGCCTCCCAAAGTGCTGTGATTACAGGTGTGAGCCACCATGCCTGGCCCAGAAAATGTTTTGAAGCCATTCCTCCTTCTGTTCCACACAGGTTTCCACCGTGCACATTATGAAGAAAAGAAATGGAGGTGGGAGTTTAAATAACTATTCCTCCTCCATTCCATCGACTCCCAGCACCAGCCAGGAGGACCCTCAGTTCAGTGTTCCTCCCACTGCCAACACACCCACCCCCGTTTGCAAGCGGTCCATGCGCTGGTCCAACCTGTTTACATCTGAGAAAGGGAGTGACCCAGACAAAGAGAGGAAAGCCCCGGAGAATCATGCTGACACCATCGGGAGCGGCAGAGCCATCCCCATTAAACAGGGCATGCTCTTAAAGCGAAGTGGGAAATGGCTGAAGACATGGAAAAAGAAATACGTCACCCTGTGTTCCAATGGCGTGCTCACCTATTATTCAAGCTTAGGTGATTATATGAAGAATATTCATAAAAAAGAGATTGACCTTCAGACATCTACCATCAAAGTCCCAGGAAAGTGGCCATCCCTAGCCACATCGGCCTGCACACCCATCTCCACCTCTAAAAGCAATGGCCTATCCAAGGACATGGACACCGGGCTGGGTGACTCCATATGCTTCAGCCCCAGTATCTCCAGCACCACCAGCCCCAAGCTCAACCCGCCCCCCTCTCCTCATGCCAATAAAAAGAAACACCTAAAGAAGAAAAGCACCAACAACTTTATGATTGTGTCTGCCACTGGCCAAACGTGGCACTTTGAAGCCACGACGTATGAGGAGCGGGATGCCTGGGTCCAAGCCATCCAGAGCCAGATCCTGGCCAGCCTGCAGTCATGCGAGAGCAGTAAAAGCAAGTCCCAGCTGACCAGCCAGAGCAAGGCCATGGCCCTGCAGTCGATCCAAAACATGCGTGGGAACGCCCACTGTGTGGACTGTGAGACCCAGAATCCTAAGTGGGCCAGTTTGAACTTGGGAGTCCTCATGTGTATTGAATGCTCAGGAATCCACCGCAGTCTTGGCACCCGCCTTTCCCGTGTGCGATCTCTGGAGCTGGATGACTGGCCAGTTGAGCTCAGGAAGGTTATGTCATCTATTGGCAATGACCTAGCCAACAGCATCTGGGAAGGGAGCAGCCAGGGGCAGACAAAACCCTCAGAAAAGTCCACGAGGGAAGAGAAGGAACGGTGGATCCGTTCCAAATATGAGGAGAAGCTCTTTCTGGCCCCACTACCCTGCACTGAGCTGTCCCTGGGCCAGCAGCTGCTGCGGGCCACCGCTGATGAGGACCTGCAGACAGCCATCCTGCTGCTGGCACATGGCTCCCGTGAGGAGGTGAACGAGACCTGTGGGGAGGGAGACGGCTGCACGGCGCTCCATCTGGCCTGCCGCAAGGGGAATGTGGTCCTGGCGCAGCTCCTGATCTGGTACGGGGTGGACGTCATGGCCCGAGATGCCCACGGGAACACAGCGCTGACCTACGCCCGGCAGGCCTCCAGCCAGGAGTGCATCAACGTGCTTCTGCAGTACGGCTGCCCCGACAAGTGTGTGTAGTATCTGTTTTATTTGACTGCAGTCTCCTTGGTGCAAAAACAAAATGGGAAAAATAAGGATAACTCAGAATTTCAAAAGGAAATCACAAATTCAGCTAATAATAGCATTTTCAGTACTTTTCGTAAACTAAGTAAATACACAAAATGTTGATTTTTCTGACCATAAGACGTATTTTATGTCCTTTTGCCAAGGTGGATTTGTTAGTCTCAGGCCCTCCTGGCCACATTGCCCAAGTCACACAGGCTTCTGTATTATGTATTTAGATAAAATGTGTGAAAATATATTTGAAATAAAGTTCATAAATATGCATTGATTTTTGTACACATGGCACCTCTTTTTCATTTTTATTTTTA